ATAGGGAGACCCTGTCTCTACTACAAAAAAAAAAAAGAAAAAAAAAAGGAGAGATACATTTGAGACTCAGAGACACACAGAGAAGGCCAAGTGACGACAAAGGCAGAACGCGGAAGGCTGCATCTACAAGCCAAGAACTCCAAGGATTCCCAGCAGCCACCAGAACCCAGGAGAGAGGCATAGGACACACAGATTGTCCTCAGAGCCTCCAGAGGGAGCCAACTGTGCTGACAACCTCACTTCATTATTCTGATCTCTTGAATTGTGAGAAAATCACGTTCTGTTGTTTTAAACCTCGCAGTGTGTGGGCATTTGTTACAGCAGGCCCCAGAAAACTAATAGCATTCGCCTATTTACTTTGTTTACTGTCTGTCTCCCTGAGGGCCACGAATTTTGTGTTTTGTTCATTCTGTGAGCAGAAACAGGCACAGAGTAGGTAATAAGTACTTAATATGTGCCAGACGCTGTTTTAAGTGCTTTTACATGGTTTCATTCATTTCATCCTTACAGTAAGCAACGTTTTGGAGCAGACACTACTATTTACAGGGAGCAAACTGAGGCCCCGAGGGTCGTGGTCAGGATTCCAACCTATTAAATGATGTTCCCTGGATAATTACAGAATCAGAAAACTAGGAGTCGGAAGGGCAACATCAGGCACGGCCCAATCACCACGAAGCCTCGATTTCTCTCTCTCTACTGCAAACGAAAGGCATTAACTGGCTTTGCCCACAGCGTGGAGCCCAGGAGACCGACGAAGGTTTCACCTGCGCACGCATTTCCTCACAATGCACCCCGCGCCGGCGCGCGTTGCTCCGCCTCCTTTTGCATTACAAGCCGCGGCACTTTACGGCTCTCGTCCTCGTTCCTCCGGCGGGAACACGGCCCGCCCCGCCCTTTCGCCCAGCGGGCCCCGCCCTACTCCGCGTGGATTGGTTGACCGCCCTTCGAGCCCGGTGCTGACTGGCTTGCGTCTCTGCCACTTTCTTTCAGCTTAGTGGCGCGCGGCGCGGCGACGACCGCCGGGAGCGTGTGCAGCGGCGGCGGCGGAAGTGGCCGGCGAGCCCGGTCCCCGCCGGCACCATGGTGAGGGCAGGGCAACTGCGGGGTCTCACCGGAGACAAATCATGTGGCTTTATTTGCCTTTCAGCTTCCCTTGTCACTGCTGAAGACGGCTCAGAATCACCCCATGGTGAGTACTCAGTGGTCTGGGAAAGCCTGTTTTACAGCCAACCTCTAGCCTGTCTCTCTTCTAGTTGGTGGAGCTGAAAAATGGGGAGACGTACAATGGACACCTGGTGAGCTGCGACAACTGGATGAACATTAACCTGCGAGAAGTCATCTGCACGTCCAGGGTGGGTGCTGCACCCACCAACGGGGGTGGGATGTAAGTTAATAACCTGCTCCCCTTCTCCGCAGGACGGGGACAAGTTCTGGCGGATGCCCGAGTGCTACATCCGCGGCAGCACCATCAAGTACCTGCGCATCCCCGACGAGATCATCGACATGGTCAAGGAGGAGGTGGTGGCCAAGGGCCGCGGCCGCGGAGGCCTGCAGCAGCAGAAGCAGCAGAAAGGCCGCGGCATGGGCGGCGCTGGCCGAGGTGGGTCTCCCCTCTCCAGTGGACGTACCTGGCTCTGCTGCAGCGCCCTCTCTCTGTCCTCTAGGTGTGTTTGGTGGCCGGGGCCGAGGTGGGATCCCGGGCACAGGCAGAGGCCAGCCAGAGAAGAAGCCTGGCAGACAGGCGGGCAAACAGTGAGCGCCCACCCAGACCGGCTGCTGCGCCCCCTCCTGCCAGGGTGGCGATTCCGCTCCACAGTCTCGGACGGATCTGCTCAGAAAGGAAGAGGCAGGCGCCAGGGGGAACCCCCTTCGTGTTTTGTGACCCTCCCTTTTAGGTGAAGCCCCTTTTTCTTGCTAAAACCGGCAATTCTCCGGTTAGAAATGTTACTTGGTGTTTTTTGGTTTTGTGAAACGGCCGTCCCAAAACTGGCTGGATTCCTAGAAGAGTCTGTGTTGAAGGCATCTTTCAAGCCCTCGCTCTGGTTCTCAGGGCAGCATTTTCCAGGCGGGTTTGTTTTGCATTTCTTGGAGCCTCTCCGAGCAGCAACCAGACGGGAGATTTTTATTTTAAGCTGTTCATGCTGGGACTGACAGCCTGCAGGGTTTCCTTGGGCGCGGCCCCAAAATTGCCTTCAAAACAAACCCGGGACGGTTGAAAGCCTTCGAACCGTGCAGGGGATGCCTCGGGCCCTGGCCCTTCGCTTCCTCTCTTGTGTTATGGAAATAAAAACAAATAAAACTACACACTGCACATCCACTGTTCCTTTTGAGCTTCTGGGTGCACCTAGCGGGTCTCCTGCCCTCTGTCCATCGCTGGACTCTCAGGAAATCCCCGTTCCCGTAAGGGAAGCTTCCTTTTGAGAGTTCTCACCAGGTGTCAGCGGCACAGTGAGGCACTGATGTCCTTTTACAAAAGGCAAGACCAGCATCTGGACAGTGGGGGCTCTTGAGAGTCCCCGGCGCCCCCCACACCAGGTTGTCCTATAACCCTCTCCCCTCTGTGGAGACGTTAATGCCAAGGGGTGTGTGGGGAGGGAAGTCCCAGGCAGGGGCCACGCATGGTCCCCATCACCCCCTCCTGGGTGGCCTGGACTCCATCATCTATCCTCATCTGTCCACACTGGCGTTCACACAGAGAAGACAGGACAGGAATCCCCTCGGAAGATGCTCATGGAAGATTCTCACGAGGCTCCTGCCCCCTTTCTGAGCCAGGCCGGGTTTGCCACTCCTCGGGCGCGCACCTGAGACACTGAGTCAGCGCTTTCGAGAAAGGCTCCGGGTAGCATCTGTGGACCGTGAAGAAACCAGAGGGAAGCCCTGAGCCAGGCAGCGGCCCGTCCCCCTGCATAGCCTTCTCTTCAGGGTCCTCGTTCGGAGACCTATTTTGAGAGGTGATTGGAATAAAAGGTCCCGTCCGTGAGGAACTCTTTTTCTTGAGTCTTCAGAGTTACTTGCC